AGGTCCCCATTACTGGATGTTAGGAGAAGTTCAGTCCTAGACTTTCCGGATCCCTGAGGCCACTGCACACACCTGTGGAGAAGAAGAACCTAATTCAGCCGGGAAACGGGGGAAAACGACTCAGGGTCTAAGCTGGGGGGAACGTCAGCCCTGGGGCCCTGGAGCCCAAGTGGGAGTGCGGGCCTGGGGAAGAGAGAGCGGCGAGGCGCTGCAGGCCCACGCGGCGGCCTCGGCCTGCTCCCTGCGTTCCGGGAGGCGTTGTCCTGGGAACCCGGGTCCAGGAGGAGCGACGGCGCAGGACTCCGGGAGGCCAGCCGTGCGCAGTTACCGGGCTGCGCGGTCCCAACGCAGCGGCGAGCGGGAGGCCCGAGCCTGCGCAACGCACCGCCCACCGCCGTCGGCCCTGCCTCCTCTGCCGTGCCCCCAGTTGCGGGAGCGAGCGCGGTCGGGAACCTCCACCAGCGAGAGGAGCGGAGGCTAGAGCGGCCGGGCGGGGCTAGAGCGGCTGGGGGGGGAGGGTCGAGGCCTGGGGGAGAGGGTCGAGACCTGGGGGGGGCCGGTTGGAGGCCGTAGGAGCGGGTGGGGTCGGGAGGAGCTCGGGGACCAGAAAACGCTCTGTTTGGGTGGGTGCGTGCGTGGGCATAGTGGTTTGGAAGGAGCGTGATGAGGGGAGAAGGGCCGGGGCGGGGCTGCGAGGGGCGGGGTCTGGGCGGGGCTGCGAGGGGCGGGGGGTCTGGGCGGGGCTGAGGGAGATAAGGTTTAGGCGGGGCTGAGAGCGGCGGGTCTGAGAGGGAGGGGGCCTGGGTGGGGCGGGGCCTGGGCGAGGATGCGATGGGGGGGTCTGGGCGTGGCTGCGAGGGGCGGGGCCTGGGCGGGGCTGCGAGGAGAGGGGTCTGGGCGAGACTGAGAGGGACCGAGAGGGGAGGAGCCTGGGCGAGGCTGCAAGGAACGGGGTTTGGGCGGGGCTGCGAGGAGGGGGGGTCTGGGCGGGGCTGAGATGGGCGGGGCTGAGATGGGCGGGGCTGTAGGGAGAGGAAGGAGAACCCCGGCGTGTTGAAGGCTCCGCGAAACCGGAGCGGTGGGGGACTACGCGGAGGGTGGGAGGGATTCCGAGAGGAGGGTCGCGGGAGCCGTGGGCGCTCTCAGCCCGGTGTCCGCGGTGTAGGGGTTGGGGCGCGCCGGGCGGCGCCGTGAGAAACGGCGGGTCTCCAGGTGCGGCCGCGGGCACCTGTTTCTAGTACCCCTTTTACTCGTTGCTCATCTACATCTTCTACAGCCTCTTCCGCAGGGATGGTGGCGCCGCGGCGGCCGCGGAGCCCGGGGACCCCGCCCAGGTGAGCGGGGCTGGCCGTGCAGCCCGTCGTCTCCTCCTCAGGGGCGCCCCTGCCCCCTCCCTAGAGAGCCCGCAAGCCCCGGGGTCGCCGGCGCCCAGACCTGCCCGCGCCAGAGCTGTGGACCGAGCTGACCGGCCTGGCCGGTAGGTGCGGGCTGGGAGTCCCGCGGTGCGAGAAATGTCTCCCGCCCTCCTCCCTGACCGGCAGCCAGCTCCGAGCCTGAGGATGGGTCGGAAGGCGCAGCCGAGGGCCGCGCGGCCGCGGTGTCCCTGGAAGAGGCCCTACTGCGCCTCGCCGAGTTCCTCTCCGTCCAGCTGGGGGCGGAAGAGAGCTGCGGGGGCCCGGCGGACCTGGGCCAGGTGAGCGCGGCGGAGGGGGCTGCTGGCAGGTACAGCCCTGCTCGGATTCTTGTCTCCTTCGCAGTCTGGCGAGGTCCCCTCACTGTTGACAGTGACCAGTCAGCTCTTGGCCCTTCTGGCATGGCTTCGAAGCCCCAGGGGGAGGCAGGCCCTGCTCCAGGGGACTCAGCCAGCCCCTCGGGTCCGGCCCCCCTCTCCAGATGGTGAGTAAAGGACAGTAAGTTGAAGAAGAACTCTTCAGTGCTAACTGGGCCCACCCTACTCCAGGATCCACATCCCAAGAAGAAAGCCCTTCCCACTTCACCGCAGTCCCAGGCGAGCCACTGGGGGATGAGACCCAGGGACAGCAGCCCCTCCAGTTGGAGGAGGATCAGAGGGCGTGGCAGCGGCTGGAGCAGCTCATCCTGGGACAGGTGAGGTCCCTGGAGCCAGAAGGGATTGCCGGAGGTCCACCCTGTCTCTCTTACTTCTCCCCAGCTGGAGGAGCTGAAGCAGCAGCTGGAACAGCAGGAGGAGGAGTTGGGTCGACTGCGCCTGGGCGTGGTGAGGCTGCAGGGAGACCTGGCAGGGCCGGGTCAGGTGAGTGCCGAGGTTTCCTCTCCACCAGGGGGCGACGGACTCAGAGAAAAGGGTTCAGCATCTGACTCTGGAGAACGAGGCCCTGAAGCAGAGCCTGAGTCTCATGCGGGACCTCCTGCTGCACTGGGGCCCCGGGCCCCCCATCAGGGCTCCGCAGGTACTCTGCTCCCGAGCTGCAGCCGTTCCTGCCTGAGTCCCTCCTGGCCCCCACCCTCCCGCAGGAGGAGGCAGAGGCATTGCTAGAGCTCCAGGGCCGGCTTCAGGAGGCCCAAGACACCACAGAAGCCCTCCGAGCCCAGGTGGGCATGGGGCCCAGGGATCCATGGCTCAGCTCAGTGACAGGGGTGGGGTTGGGCGGGGCAGCTGGGGGTGCAGGAGGTGCAGCTGCAGGGCCTTCAAGGGGCCCTCCAGCAGCTCCAGCAGGAGACGGAGCAGAACTGCAGGCGTGAGCTACAGCAGATGCATGGGCAGCTGGCAGGTAAGGGTTGGGGTTGGGGCTCATGGGAGGCCGGCCTTCCCTTCCAACAGACTTCCCTCTCCAGGACTTCGGGCACGGATGGCCAGCCTGCGTCAGGGCTGCGGGGACCTCCGAGGTTTGGTCAGCACCTTTACCCAGAGCTGTCAGGGTTCGCTGAGTGAGGCCCGGGGCCAGGTCAGGACCCCTCCCCGCCTAGCCCCTCCTCTCCCTTGCCTTCTGTACATCCCTGTTCCCTCAGGTGTCCTGGGCCTTGGGGGCACTGTCATCTGGAGGGCCTGGCACTCAGCTCCCTGAGGGGCAGCAAGGGCCCCCAGCCGGATGCCCAGGGCGGCTGCCAGAACTCAAGGGTATGACAGGCTTGGGAGCCTAGCGGGGCAGGGAGGCATTATGCTGACCTGATCCCCACTGCAGGAAATATCCGTGTGCTGTGTCGGCTGAGGCCAGGGACATCTTCTAGCCTTGTGAGTGTGGAGCCTGGCCCAGGGGGCACCGTCACCACCTGCTACCGGGGGCGCCATCGTCGATTCCGCCTAGACTGGGTCTTCCCTCCAGACGCCAGCCAGGAGGAGGTGACAGCCTGCCTTTGCAGCCATCCTGACCCGGACTCAAAACACATTCTCCCGCCTCCCGCAGGTCTTCAGAGAGCTGGAACCTGCGGTGCTGTCCTGCCTCCGAGGCTACAGCGTCTGCATCTTCACCTATGGCCAGACAGGCACCGGGAAGACCTACAGCATGGAGGTGGGACAGAGCTCACGCCCCAGTGGGAGAGGTGAGCCCGGTGTGCACCCCACCCCATCCTCAGGGCCCTCCTGAGGACCCCGGCATAGTTCCTAGGGCGCTGCAGTCGCTGTTCCGGGAGATGGGGGCCGGCCGGCAGCACCGGGTGACACTCAGCATGGTGGAGATCTACAATGAGGCTGTCAGGTGGGCTACTCCACCAGGGAGGCCTTCTCCCCTCTGGAACCAAGACCTTCCCCTTTCTCACCAGGGACCTCCTTGCTCCAGGGCCTCCCGAGCGCCTGGCCGTGAGGCAGGGCCCAGAAGGCCAGGGCGGGATCCAGGTGGCTGGCCTCACCCACTGGGACGTGCCCAACCTGGAGACATTGCACCAGGTAGGGCTGCACCGCTCTCCGAGACCCCGCCCGCACCTGACCAGCCCTTCGCCCCGCCTTCCAGATGCTGAAACTGGGGAGGAGCAACCGGGCCACCGCCGCCACCGCCATGAACCAGCGCAGCTCCCGCTCGCATGCCCTGGTCACGCTGACGCTGCGCGCGGCGTCTCCACCGCGCGCTCCAGGCACCGCAGGTACCACGGCCGGTGCCTGAGCCCTGCGGAGTTTCCCCCATGTCGGGCTCGCTCGCCCCTCTAGGCACGCTGCACCTGGTGGACCTGGCGGGATCCGAACGCGCACGGAAGGCAGGGGCGGCCGGCCCGCCGCGGGGAGACCCAGACGGCGCCCGGCGCCTGCGGGAGGCCCAGACCATAAACCGCTCGCTGCTGGCGCTAGGAGGCGTGATGGCCGCACTGCGGGCCCACCGGCCGCACGTGCCCTTCCGCGACTCGCAGCTCACGCGACTGCTGCAGCCGGCGCTGGGCCCAGGCACCACCGCGGTGCTGCTGCTGCAGGTGGGCGCCGGGGCGGGGCAGGTGTGTGCGTGCCGGTCGCCGCCCACCCGGGCCCGCCCACCCGCGCCTCTTGCCCGCAGATCTCCACGCGGCCGGAGGATCTCGGGGAGACAGTCTGCTCCCTCAAGTTCGCCGACCGAGTGGGTCAAGTGGAGCTGGGGCCAGCCCGGCGCCGCAGGGTCCCGCGCTCCTCCGGGACGCCTTCTTCCCTCAGCACCGACACTCCGCTCACCGGGACCCCCTGCACCCCTACGCCGTCCCCTGGCAGTCCTCCATGCCCCAGTCCCGACAACGGCTCGGGCTCGGCTCTCGCGCCCGCAGAGGGCCTGCCCCTCTAGTCCTGGGTCGCGGCCCTGCCCATGGGGTCTCAGGCCAGGTCTCTGCTGGCAGAGGCGGTAGTAAAGTCCCTGTACCCCGTCTCCCAGGGCACAAGCTCCCTAGCCTCTTTGGATCCATTGCCCCTGAGCTCCCAGAGTCACCCCTCCACCTCCGCAGCCAGTGAAGTGTGTTGTGCCTGCTGAAGTGATCACCCCCCGCCCCCAGCCCTGCATCAGGCCACAGGTCTTGGCTTTCTCCTTATCACCATTTGCTGTTATCACGGCACACAGCAGGGAATCCCAGGCCCCCCCGCCAAGTGGTTACCCAAGTCACCACTCCTGACCCAAAAATCAGGCATGGCATTAAAACGTTGCAAATTCCTTTACTGTTATCCCCCCCACCACCAGGACCATGTAGGGTGCAGTCTTTACTCCCTAACCCGTTTCCCGAAAAAGGTGCTACCTCCTTTCCAGACAGATGAGAGAGGGCAGGACTTCAGGCTGGATCCACCACTGGGCTCTCCCTCCCCCAGCCTGGAGCACGGGAGGGGAGGTGACGGCTGGTGACTGATGGATGGGTAGTGGGCTGAGAAGAGGGGACTAGGAAGGGCTATTCCAGGCTCAGCCCTGCTCCTGCAGCTTTGCCGCTGAGTGTAGGAAAAACAGGCATGACAGACCAGGGTGAGGGTTGTGCCCAGCTGGGCCACGGCCATGCGTGGGGTGGCCCAATAAACACCGTGGACTCCCAGCAAGGCTGCTGCCTGGTGTTTCGAGGCTGCTGTGGTCGCAGACAGCCGCCTCGCCTTGGCTCCCTGTCAACAAGGTGGGGGTGGGAGCGGGAGGGAGGAGTGGCCCCTGTCTTAAGA